ACAGGCGTGAGCCACTGCGCCCGGCCTTCTTTTTTTACTGTTCTTCGTGGAGCAGGGGTATGCATAAGCAGTGTGCCCAGAGGAGCCCCCACTAGGATTTTTGACTTACCTTCTCATCCTAAGAGTTTATCCTTTGCTGTATCTCCAGCTCCTAAAACAGGGGGCCTGGTGCACCATAGGCGCCCATGAAGCATCAGTTGAATGAGTGAATTCTCGGGGCCAGACACTGTCCTAAGCACTTTACACATGAGACCTCACTGAATCCCCACACAGCAATTCTATTATTGTCTGCATTTTTCAGCTGAGCAAACTGAGGCACAGAGAGGGTAGGTAACTTTTGTAAAGTTCAACAGCCGGTAGGTGAGGGGTCTGGGTTCACACTTGGTATTCCATATCCTCAACGTTCACATTTCAAATGCCCGGCTCTCAAGCCTCATCTGGCTGTCAACATCAGGGATGGGGTCTGACGCTGCCTGGGACAAGGACAAGGATGAGATGAGGTTCCCAAATCCAACTGGTGGTGGGGACCACATCTCTCTTGACTGCTAAGGACCCGGTCATGTCCACCTGATGTGTTTGTCCCTGACAACTTGCCTTCCCTCTGGAAAGAGGAAAGTCTTCCCCACCTGAAACCCCCAGCGTGTGCTTCCCTCACCACAGCTCCTATCATGTCATAAAGGATTTATTCTCCCATCTCGCTGAGGGTCCCGAGGCCCTGACTCCCAGGGAGCTGGCCAAGTGGTGTTCTCCTTCCTATGTAGACAAAGGTGCATAAGGAAAGTGCTGCAGCTATGGGACCTGGTGACCTCAGGAGTCTAGACTTACAAGTCTGGACAAGCCCCTCTGGGGGCCTCAGTATCTTCACCATCGGCGTCCAGTGGGGGTGGGAGCAGAATGGCTTCCCAGCCCCAGCCTCACCCCAACAGCACGTGATGCCCAAGTTCCCCTTCTGTGCGCGTCCACAGCTCTCACTCACCCTCCGGCTTCCTGTCGGGGCTTTCTCAGCCCCACCCCACGTTTGGACATTTGGAGCATTTCCTTCCCTGACAGCCGGACCTGGGACTGGGCTGGGGCCCTGGCGGATGGAGACATGCTGCCCCTGCTGCTGCTGCCCCTGCTGTGGGGGGGTGAGTGAGCTGAGGGAGGAGGGACAGGCACAGGAGCTGCAGCTGAGCTTCTGTGTCCCCCCAGGGTCCCTGCAGGAGAAGCCAGTGTACGAGCTGCAAGTGCAGAAGTCGGTGACGGTGCAGGAGGGCCTGTGCGTCCTTGTGCCCTGCTCCTTCTCTTACCCCTGGAGATCCTGGTATTCCTCTCCCCCACTCTACGTCTACTGGTTCCGGGACGGGGAGATCCCATACTACGCTGAGGTTGTGGCCACAAACAACCCAGACAGAAGAGTGAAGCCAGAGACCCAGGGCCGATTCCGCCTCCTTGGGGATGTCCAGAAGAAGAACTGCTCCCTGAGCATCGGAGATGCCAGAATGGAGGACACGGGAAGCTATTTCTTCCGCGTGGAGAGAGGAAGGGATGTAAAATATAGCTACCAACAGAATAAGCTGAACTTGGAGGTGACAGGTATGGCAGGAACCCTAGGAGAGGACCCTGGGGGGGCCCAGGTATCTCCCTGTCTCCTCCTCAGCCCTGATAGAGAAACCCGACATCCACTTTCTGGAGCCTCTGGAGTCCGGCCGCCCCACAAGGCTGAGCTGCAGCCTTCCAGGATCCTGTGAAGCGGGACCACCTCTCACATTCTCCTGGACGGGGAATGCCCTCAGCCCCCTGGACCCCGAGACCACCCGCTCCTCGGAGCTCACCCTCACCCCCAGGCCCGAGGACCATGGCACCAACCTCACCTGTCAGGTGAAACGCCAAGGAGCTCAGGTGACCACGGAGAGAACTGTCCAGCTCAATGTCTCCTGTGAGTGGTGCTGGGGACACAGCTGAGTCCCCTCTGAAGCTGGTGCTGTATCTTTCTATCCCAGATGCTCCACAGAACCTCGCCATCAGCATCTTCTTCAGAAATGGCACAGGCACAGGTAGGAAAGACCCTCTTCCCTCTGGGGCTGTGTCCACTCACCTGGCTGTGCTTCTCTTTCCCAGCCCTGCGGATCCTGAGCAATGGCATGTCGGTGCCCATCCAGGAGGGCCAGTCCCTGTTCCTCGCCTGCACAGTTGACAGCAACCCCCCTGCCTCACTGAGCTGGTTCCGGGAGGGAAAAGCCCTCAATCCTTCCCAGACCTCAATGTCTGGGACCCTGGAGCTGCCTAACATAGGAGCTAGAGAGGGAGGGGAATTCACCTGCCGGGTTCAGCATCCGCTGGGCTCCCAGCACCTGTCCTTCATCCTTTCTGTGCAGAGTGAGTTGCAGGACAGGTGCTGAGGGTAGACAGTAACAGCACCTTACCTTCTCCTTTCTCCCAGGAAGCTCCTCTTCCTGCATATGTGTAACTGAGAAACAGCAGGGCTCCTGGCCCCTCGTCCTCACCCTGATCAGGGGGGCTCTCATGGGGGCTGGCTTCCTCCTCACCTATGGCCTCACCTGGATCTACTATACCAGGTGAGCCGGACTGCCTGTCTCCAGGAAGCTCCGTGCTGATCTGAGGCCCATGTTGGCTCTGCAGGTGTGGAGGCCCCCAGCAGAGCAGGGCTGAGAGGCCTGGCTGAGCCCCTCCCGCTCAAGACAGAACTGAGGTGTGGACACTTAGCCCTGTGGGACACATGCAGGACATCACTGTCAGCTTCTTTCTGGAAGCTCACATCCCACTGACTACCCCTCTTTTCCTTCCTGCCCCATACCCCTTCTACTTATTCCCCTCTGCTTGTGAGTCTTGCCCCACCACACCTGCATCCCCATCTGCACCCCATCCCCTCTCCACCTGCCCTTCTCTTCCCTCTCCATCCACCATCTCCAGCCCTGTGAAGGGAATGTACTTTCGGTCTTATACCCCCATTACCCATTACCCAAAAGTTACCTTTTTTTTTTTTTTTTTTTTTTGAGACAGAGTCTCACTCTGTTGCACAGGCTGGAGTTCAGTGGCACAATCTCCGTTCACTGCAACCTCCACCTCTGGGGTTCAAGCAATTCTCCTGCCTCAGCCTCCCTAGTAGCTGGGATTACAGGTGCCTGCCACCACATCCAGTTAATTTTTTTTTTTTGTATGTTAGTAGAGATGGGGTTTTACCATGTTGGCCAGGTCTCGAACTCCTGACCTCAAGCAATCCACTGCATTGGCCTCCCAAAGTGCTGGCATTACAGGTATGAGCCACCGTGCCTGGCTGCCAAAAGTTACCTTCTTAACACTTGAATTTCTGGTCTCCTCAGCTTCCCTATCCATATAGGCACAGAGAGGCAGCATTTGTTTTCCAGTTAAAACTCTACCTCATTGTGATTATTATCCAATACAATTGTTACAAAATAAGTAAAACTTTTATGAAACAATACAACATAACTGATTTTACTCTTTAATGCCTCTGTGAGAGTTTGTAGACAAAAATTATGTCTTTTTTTTTTTTCTTTGAGACAGAGTTTCTATCTTGTTGCCCAGGCTGGAGTGCAATGGCAAAATCTCAGCTCACTGCAACTTCTGCCTCCCAGGTTCAAGTGATTCTCCTTCTGTCCATATACAAGAAGGCAATACCTGTATTGTCAGGTTCTGTGCATCGTATAACTGGAACCAAACATATTTGCTTTAGGGTCTGCTTTCATTTCTTCAGTGTGGTTTTCCCAGTTTATCCACGTTGTTACACGTATCAATAGCTCATTCTCAGTTTTGGTGGGGTTTTTTTTGCTTTTAATATCGTACAGTCAGCCTTCTGTATCCACTGGTTCTGCATTTTCCCTTTAATCACTTTTGCTGCACCACAAAAGTTTTGTTATGTTGTATTTTTATATTAGTTCAAAATATTTCCTTCTTTCCCCTGAGATTTCCTTTGAATTCACGGATTGCTTAGAAGTGTGTTGTTTAATTTCTAAGTGATTGCAGATTTTACTGGTTTTTTATTTTTAAACAAATTGTTACTACTTTCTTTTTAAGTTCCATTTTAATAAATACACATGCTTGATATGATTTTTTTTAACTTTTAAGTTCAGGGGGCACAAGTGCAGGTTTGTTACATAGGTAAAGTGTCATGGGAGTTTGTTGTACAGATTATTGCATCACCCAGATATTAAGCCTAGTACCCATTAGTTATTTTCCTCATCCTCTCCCTCCTCCCACCTTCCACCCTTTGAAAGGCCCCAGTGTGTGTTGCTCACCTCTATGTATCCATGTGTTCTCATCATTTAGCTCCCACTTACAAGTGAGAACATGTGGTATTTGGTTTTCTCTTCTTGTGATAGTTTGCTGAGGATAATGGTCTCCAGCTCCACTCATGTCCCTGCAAAGGACATAATCTCATTCTTTTTTATGGCTGCTTAGTATTCCATGGTGTATATGTACCACATTTTCTCTATCCAGTCTACCACTGATAGGCAGTTAGGTTGATTCCATGTCATTGCTATTGTGAATAGTGCTGCAGTGAATGTATGCATGCATGTGTCTTTGTAATAGAATGATTTATATTCCTTTGGGTATATGCCTAGGAATGGGATTGCTGAGTCGAATGGTATTTCTATGTTTAGGTCTTTGAGGAATCGCCACACTGTCTTCCACAATGGCTGAACTAACTTTCACTTTCACCAACCGTGAGAGTCTTTTATATTGGTTAAGTTTGCTTGATGACACTGGTCTATCTTGGTGAATGCTCCATGTGTGCTTAGAAAGAATGTGTATTGCCCTGTTATGGGACGAATATTAAATGGCAATTAGACATAGTTGTCCAATGGTGTTCAGTTTTATAGCTGGTAACTTTTTTGTCTACCAGCTCAGTCTATTACTGAGAGAGGAATGTTGAAGTCTCTGATCCTAATGTTGGATTTGTCAGTTTCTCCTCTCAGTTTCATCAGTTTTTGCTGCATGTATTTTTAAACTCTGTCGTTAGGTGCATACATATTAAGAATTCTCATGTCTTCTTAAAGAATCAACTTAAAAAAAATTTTTTTTTGAGACAGAGTTTCGCTCTTTTTGCCCAGGCTGGAGTGCAATGGCGCGATCTTGGCTCACTGCAACCTCCGCCTCCCAGGTACAAGTGATTCTCCTGCCTCAGCCTCCCAAATAGCTTGGATTACAGGCACGCACCATCACGCCTGGCTAGTTTTTTTTGTATTTAGTAGAGACAAGGTTTCACCATGTAAGTCAGGCTGGTCCTGAACTCCTGACTTCAGGTGATCCACCCGCCTCAGCCTCCAAAGTGCTGGGATTATAGGCGTGAGCCACCGCAGTTGGCTGAATCAACTGTTTTACATTATGTAACATCACTTTTTGTTCCTGTGATTTTCTTTGCTCTTAAGTGTACTTTGTCTGCTATTAACATAGCCATTCCAGTTTTCTTTTGACTAGTATTTGCATAGTATGCATTTTCACATCCTTTAAGTCCTAGCCTCACCTCATTATATTTGAAATGGAAAGCATTTATACTCAGAAGCTGGAGTTCCTTTTCCCTAGCTCTTCCCTTTCCAGAATTGTTACCTGTTGTTTCAGTGTTCCTAGTTGCCCTGGGCTTCATCCCTTGTTTCTCAGTCCAGAAAGATGGAAGGAGTTGTATTAGAATTTTAGCAGCCACTTTCTGCACTGTAGCTCTGACCTACCATTGGAATAAAGCTATTTATTCCTTGTTGGTGCCTTTCCCCAAATATTGACTCCCGTTCCAGAATCTATTTTCTTTTATCCCATTTCCCAAGTAGTTTTTTTTCCCCATTCAAAGCTTATAACTTGTAAGGATTTTTTGTTTGTTTGTTTTGTTGTGTTGTGGTGAGTTCACTCTGCTAGGAGCTTACTCCTTCATAATAAAAGCACGACTCCTTCTCTTTCGTTTTGAAGGATAATTTTCCAAAATGTAGAATTCTAGCTTTGCATTTTTCTTTTAACCTTTTGGAGATGTCATTCCACTTTGGAGGGCGGGTGAGTTTCTCATGACAATTCAGTCATCATTTTCTTATTGTGGTTCCATTTAAGGCAATATCTGTTTATGTCTTGCTGCTTTTATAATTTCTTCATTCTTTTTCATGAATTTAACTTTTATAAACTTCAGGTGTTTTTCTTTTAATTTCCCTAAGTGCATGTAGCAAAGAGAGTGCAATATTTGCTTTTTTTCTATATGCTTTAACTCTTGATATACTTTATTTATGCTATAATAGAAATGTGTGTCTTCCCAAAATTTATATGTTGAAATCTTAAACCTCAAGGTGATGGTATTAAAAGGTTGGGGCTTTTTGGAAAGTGATTAACCCATAATGGTGCCATCCTTCATGAATGGGATTAGTGTTCTCATAAAAGAAACAGAAGGAAGTGTGTTTTCCTCTTCTGCCATGTGAGGATACCACGAAAAGATACTATCTGGGAAGCAAATAATTCTCTCCAGACACTGAATCCGCTGGCACCTTGATCTTGGACTTCCCGACCTCCAGAATTATGAGAAATAAATTTCTGTTGTTTATAAATCACCCAGCCTAAGGTATTTTGTTATAGCAGCCCA